CCTGGCTAATTTTTGTATTTTTTAGTAGAGACGGGGTTTTGTCATGTTGGCCAGGCTGTTTTCTTGAGACAGAGTTTCACTCGGTCACTTGGACTGGAGTATAGTGGCGCAATCTCAACTCACTGCAACCTCCACCTCCCAGGTTCAAGCTGTTCTCCTGCCTCAGCCTCCCGAGTAGCTGGGATTAGAGGCGCCTGCCACCATGCCCAGATAATTTACGTATTTTTACTAGAAATGGAGTTTCACCATGTTGGGCAGGCTGGTCTCAAACTCCTGACCTCAGGTGATCTGCCCGCCTCAGCCTCCCATTTGGGATTACAGGCATGAGCCACTGTGCCTGGCCTTATGATATGTCCTAATACCTGCTCAGGTTAGTCACATATTTTGGGTTGTATTCTTTTTTTTTTTTTTTTTGAGATGGAGTCTCACTCTGTTGCCCAGGCTGGAATGCAGCGTCATGATCTCAGCTCACTGCAACCTCCACCTCCTGGGTTCAAGCGATTCTCCTGCCTCAGCCTCTCGAGTAGCTGGGATTACAGGTGCCTGCCACCACGCCCAGCTAATTTTTGTATTTTTAGTAGAGACAGGGTTTTGCCGTGTTGGCCAGACTGGTCTCGAACTCCTGACCTCAGGTGATCCACCTGCCTCGGCCTCCCAGAGTGCTGGGATTACATGCATGAACCACTGCACCTGGCCAGAACTTTATTCTTTCATAAAAATTTCAGTAAATTTGGGCTGAGCGTGGTGGCTCATGCCTGTAACTCCAGACCTTTGGGAGGCCAAGGTGGGAGGATGACTTGAGGCCAGGAGTTTGAGACCAGCCTGCATGACATAGTTAGACCCCATCTAAAAAATGTAAAAAAATTAGCTAGACACAGTGGGGAGTGCTAGTAGTCCTAAGTACTTGGGAAGTTGTGGTGGGAGGATCACTTGGGCCTGGGAGATTGAGGCTGCAGTGAGCTTTGATTGCACTGCCACTGCACTCCAGCCTAGGCAATAGAGTGAGATCCTGTCTCAACAAAACAAATTCCAGTACATTTGTTGAATTTCTCAAAAACGTCTAACTAGAATTTTAATTGTGGTTGTACTCAATTTATAGACCAATATGGAGAAACTTGCTTTCTTTATGTTGTTGAGTCTTCCTATCCATGAACTTCTCATCTCTTTCAATTTTTTTTTTTTTTTTTTGAGACAGAATCTCACTTTGTTGCCCACACTGGAGTGCCGTGGTGTCATCTTGGCTCACTGCAACCTCTGCCTCTTGGGTTCAAGTGATTCTCCTGCCTCAGCCTCCCAAGTAGCTGGAATTACAAGCACGTGCCACCATGCCCAGCTAATTTTTGTACTTTTAGTAGAGACAGGGTCTCACTGTGTTGGCCAAGCTGGTCTCGAACTCCTGACCTCAAATGATCCACCAGGCTTGGCCTCCCAAAGTGCTGGGAATACAGGTGTGAGCCACCATGCCTGGCCTCTCTCAAGTTATTTGGGTACTTTAAAATATCCTATGATAATTCTTAAAAAATCAACTTTTTTGAAGTATAATTTGCACACAGTCCTGTAAAATGCAGCCATTTTTATAGTTTAAGTTTTGACAGATGTGTACACCTGTCTACATGTATATATACTTATATAACCACTACAATAAAGAAATAGAACTTTTTTTTTTTTTACCCAAAATGCATTCCTTTTGTCCTTCCAAGTCATCCTCTGCCTTTATCCCAGGCAGTCATTGATTTGCCTCCCATCACTACAGATTAGATTTGTCTTTTCTATGCTGTCATATAAATGGAGCTAGGCATTACTCTCTATCTAGCTTCTTTTGCTTAGTGTAATGTTTTAAGATTCATTCATGTTGTTGCATATATCAGCAGTCCATTTTATTGTTTAGTTTTGTACAGTTTTCGTGTGAACATATGTTTTTATCTTTCTTGAGTAAGGAGAGGAATTGATATGTCATATGGTAAGTATATGTTTATAGGAAGCTACCAAGATGTTTTCTAAAGTTGTAGTACTCCTACCAGCAATGTGTGAGATTTTTAGTTGCTCCATATCCTCATGTTTCATATTGTCAGCCGTTTTAATTTAGGTCATTCTCCTGGGTATGAGATCAGGCATTGCAATAGCTCGTGTGTCAAATCTGGCACATCTGTTTTTGTTTTTTTCATCCCCATGGACACGAGGGAAACATCTATTTTTGTAAATAGTTTTATGTATTATCTATGGCTACTTTACTTCTACAAAGCAGAGCTAAGTAGTTGCAACAGAGATGACATGGCCTGCAAACCCTAATATATTTACTCTGTATCTCCCTATGGAAAATGTTTACTGACCTCTGGAATAGAGGTTTCTCATTGTGGTTTTAATTTGCATTTCCCTGATGACTAATGATGTTGAATATCTTTTAATATGTTTATGGGCCATTTGTATATCTTCTTTTTGGAGGTGTCTGTTGTAATCTTTTGCTTATTTTTTATTTCATATATTTTTTATTCCTAGAACTTCCACTTGGTTTTTTATATTTTCTGTTTCTTAGATGAAATTGTCTATTTTTTCCCCATTCATCCTCATCGTATTTTCCTTTACCTTATTGAGTATAGTTTTAATAGCTTTTTAAAATCCATGTCTGATAACGTCTGGGTCATCTTGGGGTTGACATCAGTTAACTGTCTTATCCTTTGTGATGAGACCACATTTTTGTGGCTCTTGGTATGTTGACTAATTTAAGATTGTATACTGGACATTGTGAATGTTATGTTTTGGAGACTGGTTTATTTTATATTTATCCAAAGGGTATTTTTTTTTTGTTAGGAGGCAGTTAACTTGATTAGACCCATACCAAACCATTATGCCTGTGGTGGGAAATGGCTTAGCTCTCAGTTCATTTCTTGTTTTAGCTTTAAGCTGCTTCTAGTTTACTTGAGGCCAGGAATTCAAGACCAGCCTGCACAACATAGTTAGACTCATATCTCTAAAAAAATTTTAAAAATTAGCTGGGCATAGTGGAGTGCACATGCATGGTTCAGAGATAAGCTATAGATTTAGGCTGTTAAAATACAGAATATAGGGGTTCCTTTCTGTGGCCCTCTCCTTTCTAGAGTCCCCCATCACTCTCCTGCGTCATCCCGCATTATCCTGGCCTTCTTTCCTGGTTCTTCTAGTTCCTCTGGCCAGAAAGATGTCAGTCTTTCTACTGAAGTTGTAGCTGGTCCTGTGCCTTTGTGATGGCGACCACAGCCACGTTTGGGCAAAGCTGCAAAAGTTGGGATCTCAATCTACATGGATCACTTACTCCCAGTTTGATTCTCTTCTAAAATGCATCTGTATTTCAGTCTCCAGAGTCCTCAGGTAGTTGTTTTTTGTGTGTGTTTTATCCACAGAGCTTCCTTTTTAGGAGGACTGATATATTGGGCTCTCACTCATCCATATTTTTTGGTCCATTTTAAAATTGCAGTTTGGTTATTTTTGAGTTGCAAGTGTGCTGTATTTATCCTGAGTAGAAGTATGTGTCAGATAAAAGTATGATGAATGATTTCTTCCAGTATATGGCTTGCCTTTTAATTTCATTAGTGTTTTTGAAGAGTAGATGTTTTAATTTTGATGAAGCTTAATTGATCATTTTTCTTTTATGGTTGTGCTTTTTGATGTCTTATTTTTTATTTTTATTATTTGAATGGCCAGTTAATAGATTGATGTCTTATCTAAGAAATCTTTGCCCAAGTTTGCAAAGATTTTCTATATTTTATTTTAGAAGTTTTATAGGTTAGCTCCATGTAGTGGATTTAGAGGTTTTTTTTGCATATAAACTGAAGGTGAGAGTCAAAATTAATTTTTTGGTTATGGAGTATTCAGTTGCTGAAAGACTATCCCATCCTTATTCTGACATCTTTGTCAGAATTCACTTGACCGTATATGTACAACTTTAATTTTAGACTCTGTTCTGTCCACTGATCTGTATGTCTATCCTTACACCCAATACCATGCACTTGATTATGAATGTTTTATATTGTGTTGAAAACTTCCAACTTTGTTCTTTTCAAAATTCTTTTGGTTATCTTAGGTCTTTTGCATTCTAGAATAATGTTTTACAATCTGCTCAGTCCTTATGGTTTTTGTTTCTTTCATGAATGAATGCTTGATTTCTAAGCAAAGCAAAATTTTCTTGATTTTTCTGATGTTTTATGATCAAAGTTTCTTGGCATAGCTAGAAGTTTGCTGTCTTTATAAATGTCATGTCTTTTAAAATACTTTGCTAACTTTGATTTGGTAATATTTTATATAAAATATACATAAAATATTTTGTGGGGTTAGATATGTATGTATTTTTAAATCTCACAAAATATTATACTCTCAATCTTTGTTTACATTTGCCTATATATTTGTTGCTTTGTGTCAGAAGGTGTTTTTATTTTGCCCTCATTCTTTTTTTTTTTTTTTTTTTTTTGGGACGGATTCTTGCTTTGTCACCCAGGCTGGAGTGCAGTGGTGCAATCTGGGCTCATTGCAACCTCCGCCTTCCGGATTCAAGTGATTTTTGTGCCTCAGCCTCCCAAATCCTGGGATTACAAGCATGTGCCACCATGCCTGGCTAATTTTTGTATTTTTAGTAAAGATGGGGTTTTGCTATGTTGGCCACCCCAGTCTTGAACTCCTGGCTTTAAGTGATCTGCCCGCCTCAGCCTCCCAAAGTTCTGGGATTACAGATGTGAGCCACCATGCCCGGCCTTCATCCTCATTCTTGAAAGACATATTTGCTGAGTACAGGATTGTATGTTGGTAGTTATTTTTGTGTTGAAGATACTATTCCATGTCTTCTGATTAAATTATTGATGTCAAAATTAACTATCAGTCTTATTGTCCTTCTTTTGAAGGTAGTTTATCTTTCTCCTTGGGCTACTTTTCTCCTTGTGTTTTCCCAGTTGCATAATGTGTCTTTGTGTGGATTTCCTTTATGTATCCTGCTTGGGATTTGTTGGACTTTTTGAATCTTTGACTTGGTGTATTTCATTGGCTCTGTAAAATTCTCAGCTATTATCTCTAGGTATTTCCTTCCTCATTCTTCTCTTGTTTTGGGATTCTGATTAAATAGATATTAAGCCTCACTTTATCCCCTATGTCTGTTACGTTTTCTTTGTTGTTTTTCATCTTTTTGTCTCTCCATGATGCTTTGCGGATAATTTCTTTTGCTCGGTCTTCTAGTTCACTGATTCTCTCTTATTTGTATCTAACCTCCAGCTGTCTTAGTCCATTCAGGCTACTTTAACAAAATACAGTCAGCCTTCCATATCTGCAGGTTCTGCATGTGTGGATTCAATCAACTGTAGATGAGGAACCCGTGGATATGGAGGGCCGACTATATTACGCCATTTTATGTCAGGGACATTTTATGTAATTCCTGAGAATTTGGTATATGTGTGGGGGTGGGAGGGTGGGATATCCTTGATCCAATCCCCTGCAGGTACCAAGGGATAAACTGTACCTTAGATGGAGTAATTTGTAAATAATAAAAATTTATTTCTCACGGTTCTGTAGGCTGGAAATTTCAAGATCAAGGTGCCAGCAGATTCAGTGTCTGGTGAGGGTTGCTTTCTCTGTTTCAAAGATGGCTACTTTTTGCTGTGTCCTCACATGGCAGAAGGAGTAAACATGGTCTCTCATACCCTTTTGTAAGGGCCCTCTGATCCTATTCATGAGGGTAGTGCTCTCAAGACCTAATCATCTCCTAGAGTCCTCGCTTCTTAATACTATCACACTGGTGATTAAGTTTCAACATACTAATTTTGGAGGGAGACATTCAGACCATTGCATTGTTCTTAAACTACGAGTTGAGCTTTAAGTTTTAATTATTTTTAGTTGAGTAATTGTGCTTGATCTTTTTCCGATCTGCTCTGCTTTTTCCAGGATCCTTTTTCTTACAAGTTTTTTAAAACTTTTGTTCCTTTAAATATAATAAGCATTGTATTATAGAATTTGTGACTGATCATTCTAAGATTTAAAGTCTCAGATCTTTTATTTCTCCTGATTGTTGCTCATGGTGTCTTATTTTCTGTTTGTTTGGCTATAATGGAGGCCCCAAATGAAGGCTTCTGCTACTAAAGAGGATTTGTGTTTGCTTCAGTCAAAGAAAGAGAAAGTTGAATTAATTCTTTCAGCCTTCACTTTTGCCTTGGTAATTCCTTATGCCTTTTCAGCCATTTCATATTTTAATTTAATTCAGCTTTGCATTCTTTTAGATTCGCTCAGCTTATTTTGAGTTAGTCTCTGCATTGTGCCAGCGCATTCCACAGTTGATGAAAGAGGAAGCATCCAAAGTGAGCCCATCAGTTCTACTTAGCATTGATGACAGTGACCCAATTGTCTGCCCAGCTCTCTGGGAAGCTGTACTCTATACACTTACAACTATTGAGGTATGTAAGAGAGGCACATTTAGTACACTGAGCTAATTACTACTATAATCTTTTGTTTGGTTAGGACTGTTGGCTTCATGTAAATGCAAAAAAGAGTGTGTTTCCCAAGCTATCAACTGTGATTCGTGAAGGTGGTCGGGGTCTAGCTACTGTCATATATCCTTACCTTCTGCCATTCATCAGCAAGCTCCCTCAGTCCATCACAAATCCAAAGTTGGATTTCTTCAAAAATTTCCTCACGTCTCTAGTTGCTGGGTAAGTAATTTAAATTTTTGATTTTTAAAACAAAAGAGTAATCCAGTTATTAATTATTTCTTAGGCTGTCAACAGAGAGAACTAAAACCAGCTCTTTAGAGTCCTCGGCAGTAATATCTGCTTTTTTTGAATGCTTACGTTTTATAATGCAGCAAAACTTAGGTGAGGAAGAGATTGAACAGATGCTCGTCAATGATCAGGTATCTATAATGTAAAAGTCGTCAGTCTCTTTTATATTTTATGATATTCTACCTTTTCTTTCAGTTGATCCCTTTTATTGATGCAGTTCTCAAAGACCCAGGATTGCAACATGGGCAGCTATTTAACCATTTAGCAGAAACTCTAAGTTCCTGGGAAGCCAAAGCAGACACGGAAAAAGATGAAAAAACAGCTCACAACTTGGAGAACGTACTGATACATTTCTGGGAAAGACTGTCAGAGATCTGTGTTGCGAAAATCAGTGAGCCAGAAGCTGATGTTGAGTCCGTTTTGGGTGTATCTAACCTATTACAGGTGCTTCAGAAGCCGAAGAGCTCATTGAAGTCAAGTAAAAAAAAAAATGGTAAGGTTAGATTTGCTGATGAGATACTTGAAAGCAATAAAGAGAATGAAAAATGTGTATCTTCAGAAGGAGAGAAGATTGAAGGCTGGGAATTAACAACTGAACCTTCTCTCACTCATAATTCTTCAGGCCTTTTGTCTCCTCTAAGGAAAAAACCTTTGGAAGACTTAGTCTGTAAACTCGCAGATATAAGTATTAATTATGTCAATGAACGAAAGTCAGAGCAACATCTAAGGTTTCTTTCTACTCTGCTTGACTCCTTTTCTTCAAGCCGAGTATTTAAAATGCTACTTGGTGATGAAAAACAGAGTATTGTCCAAGCCAAACCTCTTGAAATAGCCAAGCTTGTACAAAAAAATCCTGCGGTGCAGTTTTTATACCAGAAACTGATAGGTTGGCTAAATGAAGATCAAAGGAAGGATTTTGGTTTCCTGGTGGACATTTTGTACAGTGCTCTCCGGTGCTGTGACAATGATATGGAAAGAAAAAAAGTCTTGGATGATCTAACCAAGGTATTCCTGTTGTATATCTTTTCAAACTATTTCAGATTGTTTCTAACTCTTTTTCTTTTTTCAGGTGGACTTGAAATGGAATTCTCTTCTTAAGATTATTGAAAAGGTATCTTAGGGATTTTTTTTTCTTTTTTTTTTTGTTAATCTTTGCTTTAATTTTATGGTTTTAGGCATGTCCTAGTTCAGATAAACATGCTTTAGTAACTCCTTGGCTCAAAGGCGATATCCTTGGTGAGAAATTGGTCAACTTGGCAGATTGTCTTTGTAATGAGGACTTGGAATCCAGGGTATCTTCAGAATCTCACTTCTCAGAAAGATGGACTCTTCTAAGCTTGGTATTATCCCAACATGTTAAAAATGGTAGGACAAATATGGCTTTTGTTTTCTAATGGTTTTTTGTCTGTTTGAACCTTTTTTTCTCCAGATTACTTGATTGGAGACGTATATGTTGAAAGAATCATTGTTAGACTTCATGAAACTTTATTCAAAACAAAGAAATTATCAGAAGCTGAAAGCAGTGACTCATCAGTGTCTTTTATCTGTGATGTGGCCTATAACTATTTCAGCTCAGCGAAAGGATGCTTGCTAATGCCATCATCTGAAGATTTATTATTAACTCTCTTTCAGTTATGTGCTCAGAGCAAAGAAAAAACACATTTGCCAGGTAATAGCCTACTGCTCAAATGTTTTGTTGGGATTACAAATTCCTGTTGACATCTTGATTTTAGATTTTCTTATCTGTAAACTGAAAAATACTTGGCTCTCTGGTGTAAATTTATTGGTTCATCAAACTGACAGTTCATATAAAGAGAGTACCTTCCTACATTTGTCTGCTCTGTGGCTGAAGAACCAAGTTCAGGCTTCATCTTTGGATATCAACAGGTAACCTTTTTTGAGCTTGGTTTCAGTGTCTCTACAACAGTTAAGTTCTCTGCATTATTTTTAGTCTCCAAGTCCTCTTGTCTGCTGTTGATGATTTGCTAAATACACTTCTAGAGAGTGAAGATTCTTATCTTATGGGAGTTTATATTGGAAGTGTAATGCCGAACGACAGTGAATGGGAAAAGATGAGGCAGTCTCTTCCTATGCAGGTATTTTGGAAATTGAAGAGTACATATCTCATATAATTTTGTATATAACGTATTCTTTTCACAGTGGTTACATAGACCTCTTTTAGAGGGAAGATTGAGTTTGAATTATGAATGTTTCAAAACAGATTTTAAGGAACAGGACATAAAGACACTTCCCAGCCATTTGTGTACTTCAGCATTATTGAGCAAAATGGTCTTAATTGCACTGAGAAAGGAAACAGTCTTAGAAAATAATGAGCTTGAGAAAATAAGTAAGTATATATGAGTATTTACATATAACATATTTTCATAATTTGGTGCTGTCTCTTCTTTTAGTTGCAGAACTGCTTTATTCACTGCAGTGGTGTGAAGAATTAGATAACCCACCTATTTTTCTAATTGGATTTTGTGAAATACTTCAAAAAATGAATATTACGTATGATAACTTACGTGTACTTGGTAATACGTCGGGCCTTTTGCAGCTGTTATTTAACAGGTAAGAATCTCTTTCAATTTGTTTTTAAAATGACGGAATATAATTTTTTTCTTTCCTTTTTCAGGTCCAGAGAACATGGCACACTGTGGTCTCTTATTATTGCTAAGTTGATCCTTTCCCGAAGCATTTCATCTGATGAAGTAAAACCACATTATAAGAGAAAAGAAAGGTATTCTTATTTAAAATGTTTTTACTTTGTAGATCTAACTTGTGTTTTTTTTTTCTTTAAACAGTTTTTTTCCACTAACTGAAGGCAATTTGCATACCATTCAAAGTCTATGTCCATTTTTGTCAAAAGAAGAAAAGAAAGAATTTAGTGCTCAATGTATACCTGCTCTTTTGGGCTGGACTAAGAAAGATCTTTGCAGCACTAATGGTTAGTTGCTTGATAATAAATATTTCATTAATATTTTTAATTTTCATTTTGAATTTTACTTTAGGAGGTTTTGGACATCTTGCCATTTTCAATTCTTGTCTGCAAACCAAAAGTATAGATGATGGAGAGCTATTACATGGAATATTAAAAATCATAATATCCTGGAAGAAAGAGCATGAAGATATTTTTCTTTTCAGTTGGTAGGTGATACTTTATACTATGTTTTTCCTTCTTTATTGTCTTTTGTTTTTATCTTTATCACAGTAATCTATCAGAAGCAAGTCCAGAGGTACTGGGTGTAAATATAGAAATAATCCGGTTTCTTTCCCTATTTCTGAAATACTGCTCATCCCCTTTGGCAGAGAGTGAGTGGGACTTCATCATGTGCTCCATGTTGGCTTGGTTGGAGGTAAATTAACCCGATATGTCATCACCTCTTGTGTTTACCTATTTCATTTTTATTGTTTTTTCAGACAACAAGTGAGAATCAGGCATTGTATTCTATTCCACTTGTGCAACTGTTTGCCTGTGTCAGCTGTGATTTGGCCTGTGACCTCAGTGCTTTCTTTGATTCCACAACTCTGGATACCATTGGCAATCTTCCTGTAAATCTAATCAGTGAATGGAAAGAATTTTTTTCCCAAGGCATCCACAGTTTGCTTTTACCTATTTTGGTGACTGTTACAGGCAAGTGAAAAAGGGAATAATAGTGAGATTGAGACGTGCATGTTTCTTTCCTTTTTGTCATTAGGAGAAAACAAAGATGTGTCTGAAACATCCTTTCAGAATGCAATGCTGAAACCCATGTGTGAAACATTAACGTATATCTCAAAGGAACAGCTATTGAGTCACAAACTTCCTGCAAGATTAGTTGCTGACCAAAAAACAAACTTACCAGAATATCTCCAGACTTTGTTAAATACATTGGCCCCATTACTCCTCTTCAGAGCTAGGCCTGTGCAAATTGCTGTTTATCATATGCTATACAAGTAAGAATTCATCCAATTGAATCAATGTTACACACATATTTAAAAATAATGTTCTAATTTCTAGATTGATGCCTGAATTACCACAGTATGATCAGGATAATCTAAAGTCATACGGAGATGAAGAAGAAGAGCCAGCCTTGTAAGGTTTTTTTAAATAATTTGTTTTATTAAAAAACTTGTGGTGTTTAATCATTGATTCTTAGGTCACCACCAGCAGCACTGATGTCTCTTCTTAGCATTCAAGAGGACTTACTAGAAAATGTTTTGGGGTGTATTCCTGTTGGACAGATAGTTACTATTAAACCACTGAGTGAAGACTTCTGTTATGTTCTGGGATACCTTCTCACTTGGAAATTAATACTAACTTTCTTCAAAGCTGCATCATCACAGGTAAATAAATATGTGACAACTTTCGATAGTTCGGTTTACTAACAAATTCTTTGCTCTCCACCAGCTTCGGGCTTTGTATTCCATGTATCTTCGGAAAACAAAGAGTTTGAATAAATTGCTCTATCACCTGTTCAGGCTTATGCCAGAAAATCCAACCTATGCAGAGACAGCAGTTGAGGTCCCAAATAAGGACCCTAAAACATTCTTTACTGAGGAGCTCCAGCTGAGTATTAGAGGTCAGTAAGATATGTGTTTATGTTCTTTCTTGTGTTACTAATCAATAATTTGTTTTTTCCTCAGAAACAACAATGCTTCCATACCACATTCCACACTTGGCTTGTTCAGTCTATCATATGACATTAAAAGACTTGCCTGCCATGGTTAGGTTGTGGTGGAATAGCAGTGAGAAGCGTGTTTTCAATATTGTGGATAGATTTACAAGCAAGTATGTCAGCAGTGTTCTTTCTTTTCAAGAAATATCTTCTGTACAAACAAGTACACAACTATTTAATGGCATGACGGTTAGTATTGTCTTGACTTTCTCTAGAAAAGTTGGCAAACAAAATATCCTTTGTTGTATTGCAGGTTAAAGCTCGAGCTACTACTCGAGAGGTAATGGCTACTTATACTATTGAGGACATAGTTATTGAACTTATAATACAACTGCCTTCAAATTATCCACTGGGTTCAATAATAGTAGAAAGTGGGAAAAGAGTAGGAGTAGCTGTTCAGCAGTGGCGGAACTGGATGCTGCAGTTAAGCACTTACCTCACCCATCAGGTAAGTTTCTGTTTACACATTTGGCTTTACAAGTGTAGTGACTTATTTTTCTTCTTGTTAACAGAATGGAAGTATTATGGAAGGCTTAGCTTTATGGAAAAATAACGTAGACAAACGTTTTGAGGGTGTTGAAGATTGCATGATCTGTTTCTCAGTCATTCACGGTTTCAACTATTCCCTTCCCAAAAAAGCCTGTAGAACATGCAAGAAAAAATTCCATTCAGCCTGCTTGGTAAGTCTAAAGAGAAATTAACTTACTTATATTCTTTTAGTATTTAAAACCTTTTCTTTTTCAGTACAAATGGTTTACATCTAGCAACAAATCCACTTGTCCACTGTGTCGTGAGACGTTTTTCTGAGATTTTTTTCACTGGAAGGGATCCCTGAAGTACATCAAACAAAGGCATTGGATTTGGATCCGTCTGAAAGTGTGGATGTGGGGAAGCCAGTGAGCATTACTTTTAAATAGGACCTTCTCTGGAAAATTATTTTGGTTAATGTAATAATCCTAAAATCAGGTTTACTTAACTTTAGATTGCTTTGTAAATGTTTGGAAACTTTCTTTTACAAAAGAATATTACATATTTGAGAGAAAATATTTCTATTAATGGTTTAATTTCTTTGTATATTTAAAAATAAATATGAAAAACCCCTAAATTACAGAATTGGAATTTGTGAAAAGATTGCACAACTATATTATTGATAAACCCATTCCGTTTGTTGATCTGTGTTTTAGAATAGTCCAAGTGAAGCAAAACGAACTGAGAGAGCTGATTTACATCTATAGATATTTTAAGCCTTATTTATTAGTTATGACAATAAATTAGTATTCTGATATTTGTAGATTATTTTAATGATAAAAATGACACTAAGCTATTAATACGGCTTGTCTTAAGATATCTGGAGGCATGCTCTGAAATCCTATATAAAAGAGTTTAAACTGAACTTTAAGGTGCCTCCATTTATCAAGGGTTATGAAACTCAGAAAATTAAATTCTTGATGCTGACCTTTTTGCTTGTGGGAGAATTATTTCTATATATTAGTGAAATTTGAATTGTAAACTTGTCAGTGAATTTATCACTCTGAGCGAGTCTCTAGAGGGTGAGAATTTGAGAGAAATAGTAATTTGATTATTTCATTCATGAAGCGGAGTGGTAGTTATCCTTCTATTGAGAGGGAAGAAATAAATGAGTATTACTGAAACTTAAAGATCAGTGGAAAAAAAAAACATTTAAAAATGTTGTAGGAGACTTTCAATTTTGGAAGCAAACTGAGCTATTCTTACCAGCCAAAGTTATACTAAATAAGAGACTTGGGGGAGCAAATGTTTTTCAGCCTTCAGAAATGAAAGTTAAGGATTTTAGCACTAGGTAAAATTCAGTATAATAGGCTGAAGTGGAGTAAGTGAAAACCTGCCTTTTGCCACTCTTAAAAATTGTGCCCAAAATATAAAAGTGTGGAACTTTAGAACTTGGAATAATTTTATTGCAGTCTTCCATTACATGGAAATAGCATATCTAATATCTAGGTTACTTGAGAGACCAGCTAATCATCTCTGTTGCACATGTTTAATTGGCAAAAAGCAATTCATGATAAATAAAATTACTGCTTTCCATCTACTGGGTAAAATGACTATTGAAATAGTATGAATGTGGTCAGAGGATTATAGTTGAGAGTGAAGTACTATGTGTGAGTTATAGATCTCTCGAATTATATTTATAGATGCAGTGTCCTGCCCAGTTTTGTTTGCCTCCTACATTTTACTGTAAAATATTTATTGTCTTCTAGCCTTGAGCCTCTGAGGGTCAGTAAGTGAAGTACAGATAGCAAAATTTTACTACCTCGTTAACCCTTTTCTTAAAATATTCTCTATCTTTCTATGTCTCTTTCTGACATAGTAATCCCAAAGGATTGTGTTACTCCCCGTGAAAGTTATTACTTTTCCTTTAAAAATGGTTTTATAATAAGACTGTTTAAAACCTTTCCAGTATTGGTACATCTTGGCTTCTGGCCCAAACCCCAAGCAGAAAAGAAAATGGAATAATGGAGCATTGTTTTTCCACATTAGTATTAGGGCATCAGATTCTTGGTGAAACACTATAATTAAGTAGTTATAATTAAATAACTGTTCTTCATACTTAGGACTCTTAATACATTTCTTTAAGACTTGTAAGTATAATTGTAAAGCTTGTTAACTGTTTATATACTAAAGAAAAAGCTTTACAAGATAAGACTGAAATTCAGAATACCACATCTGTACAGCGTTGACAACTCTAACTAAAAGGATTACAGCCCTTAAAATTTTAGCTTAAGGACATTTTAAAATTGCATGAGATTAGCAAAATTATTAATTTAAAACCCCAAAGTAAATTGCAAATTTTAAAATTTATTTTTGACTCTTTTATCACATGCTCCAATGTATGTACATAAGTGTCTGTGGCTTAAATAATATGTTGTTATTTGATACATTTTTGTGGTGCAAGTAATTAATGTTATTATTTGATTGTTATACCATATGTGCCCATTAAAATTCTTTTTAATTAAAAATATTTCAAATATGCAGAAAAATAATAATATAAATGCCCTTGTACCCTTCACATACTATTTTGCCATATTTGCTTCTGATTTTTAAATAAATAAAATGTTACTCTTTTGTACTTCTCCCTGGCGCCATTCTCCTCCTTCTTTCCCTAG